ACCTCCATCTCTACAAAAATTAGAAATATTAACTGGGCATGGTGGCGCACTCCTGTAGTCCCAGCTACTCAGGGAAGCTGAGGCAGGAGGATCGCTTGAGCCCGAGGGATGGAGGCTGCAGTGAGCAAAGATCACACCACTACACGATCTGGGTGACAGAGTGGGACCCTGTCTCAAAAAAATAAAATACTTAGGTGGCTCCCTGTCTTCTAGGGAGCTCCCAGGCTGAGGGTTTTAAAGGAAAAAATACCTGGTAGAAAAGGCCAAACCCATCCTTTCATCTGGGGCAGGGCTAACGCCTGTGGAAACACAGCCTTTGTTCTGCAGAACTGACTGTCCCCATGCCTCCCGTCTCTCCTTGAGGTCCCGAAATAGCCAGGTGCTGGGATACTTGATATTTCCATGCCAAATCTCAGGGCCCCAGTTATTGCATGCTCACCACGTATAAGGCACCCAAACTTGGTCATTTAGATTGAGTCTTACTCAGGCCTGTGAGGGAGGGATTCTTTCCCCCATTTTGCAGAGGAGGAAACTGAGGCAAAATCCTGCCCATGGCCACACAGCTGGTCAGGGGCAGAGTGGGAACTTGAACCCCGGCCTCTTGACCGACTTCCCTCTCGGTCGGGTGATTCTCCTCACGCTGCTCTTTCCTCCAAGCTTTCACCAGCTGCAGGGAGCAGTTTCTGCAACAATCTCTATAAAATGGGGCAATTACGGGTCAGCTGGGCCCAACACTCTTTGTGGGTTTGTTCACTGAGACTCCAGCCAGAGCCCGTTTGACCCAGGGAGAAATATCCACTGAAGCAACACGGGTTGTTTTCCCTGAGCCATATGTCACCTAGGAATGGAGACGGGGGCTACTTCTATCTTCCAAATTCATCAATAGATGTAGAGCTTGTTCCGGAATGTACAGCTTGTTCTGGAATGTAGAGCTTGCTCCGGAATGTAGAGCTTGTTTTGGAAAAAGTGCCAGGGAAGCCCCGTGGGCCTCTGTCTCTCCGGGAACCCTTCCCGCTCAGGGCTCACAGTGGATCCGGAAGCACAGGAGACCAAGAGACCAGAGATACCAGGATGAGAGATAGGACCCCTGGTTGCCAGGTTCGAGAAGTCCTAGGCTGAGTCCCTGGAAAGTTAGTCTTGCTCCTTTCTGGCACACAGTGGGCTATAAGTTAGCGCCGCTCTCCGCCTCGGCAGTGCCAGCCGCCAGTGGTCGCACTTGGAGGGTCTCGCCGCCAGTGGAAGGAGCCACCGCCCCCGCCCGACCATGGCCGAGGGTGAGTATCAGAGTCACCGCAGCCGCCACTCACGAGGCTCATGCGTCTCCTTCTGTTTCCATAGAGCTGGTCTTAGAGAGGTGTGATCTGGAGCTGGAGACCAATGGCCGAGACCACCACACGGCCGACCTGTGCCGGGAGAAGCTGGTGGTGCGACGGGGCCAGCCCTTCTGGCTGACCCTGCACTTTGAGGGCCGCAACTACGAGGCCAGTGTAGACAGTCTCACCTTCAGTGTCGTGACCGGTGAGTACCTGCAACCCCACTCCACCACCACCCTAGCTCACGGCTACTGCTTCTCCCTCCACAGGCCCAGCCCCTAGCCAGGAGGCCGGGACCAAGGCCCGTTTTCCACTAAGAGATGCTGTGGAGGAGGGTGACTGGACAGCCACCGTGGTGGACCAGCAAGACTGCACCCTCTCGCTGCAGCTCACCACCCCGGCCAACGCCCCCATCGGCCTGTATCGCCTCAGCCTGGAGGCCTCCACTGGCTACCAGGGATCCAGCTTTGTGCTGGGCCACTTCATTTTGCTCTTCAACGCCTGGTGCCCAGGTGAGCCACACGCCATCCACTCACAGCGTTGGCAGAGCTGAGGTCCCTTTCTTCCTGCCTGCAGCGGATGCTGTGTACCTGGACTCGGAAGAGGAGCGGCAGGAGTATGTCCTCACCCAGCAGGGCTTTATCTACCAGGGCTCGGCCAAGTTCATCAAGAACATACCTTGGAATTTTGGGCAGGTAAGGGCCACACCCTGTCTCTCCCAACCATCCCCTCTTTCTCCTCTTGTTTCCTCTGACACAGTTTGAAGATGGGATCCTAGACATCTGCCTGATCCTTCTAGATGTCAACCCCAAGTTCCTGAAGAACGCCGGCCGTGACTGCTCCCGCCGCAGCAGCCCCGTCTACGTGGGCCGGGTGGTGAGTGGCATGGTGAGTGAGTGGCATGGCCCATCCAGGGGCGGGCTCAGTCCCCGTGCTGCCCCACTGGTTGCAGGTCAACTGCAACGATGACCAGGGTGTGCTGCTGGGACGCTGGGACAACAACTACGGGGACGGCGTCAGCCCCATGTCCTGGATCGGCAGCGTGGACATCCTGCGGCGCTGGAAGAACCACGGCTGCCAGCGCGTCAAGTATGGCCAGTGCTGGGTCTTCGCCGCCGTGGCCTGCACAGGTGAGCTGCACGCTGGGATGTGGGTCATGAGCACCTCACCCCGCTTTCCACTCCTCTCCAACAGTGCTGAGGTGCCTGGGCATCCCTACCCGCGTCGTGACCAACTACAACTCGGCCCATGACCAGAACAGCAACCTTCTCATCGAGTACTTCCGCAATGAGTTTGGGGAGATCCAGGGTGACAAGAGCGAGATGATCTGGTGAGGTGGGGGCCAGGGTGGGATCGGAGCCCCTGCTTCATTCCCGCCCCCCTATCCCCCTCAGGAACTTCCACTGCTGGGTGGAGTCGTGGATGACCAGGCCGGACCTGCAGCCGGGGTACGAGGGCTGGCAGGCCCTGGACCCAACGCCCCAGGAGAAGAGCGAAGGTGCGTGGGCGGGCACTGTCGCGTCAAACAGAGGCCCATCCCTTCCCCTTTCTACCTCTGCCAGGGACGTACTGCTGTGGCCCAGTTCCAGTTCGTGCCATCAAGGAGGGCGACCTGAGCACCAAGTACGATGCGCCCTTTGTCTTTGCGGAGGTCAATGCCGACGTGGTAGACTGGATCCAGCAGGACGATGGGTCTGTGCACAAATCCATCAACCGTTCCCTGATCGTTGGGCTGAAGATCAGCACTAAGAGCGTGGGCCGAGACGAGCGGGAGGATATCACCCACACCTACAAATACCCAGAGGGTATGTGCCCTCAGAGTCTTTAATGCAGCCTTTGTGATTGAGGCTCTCTTCTCAACCCCTACAGGGTCCTCAGAGGAGAGGGAGGCCTTCACAAGGGCGAACCACCTGAACAAACTGGCCGAGAAGGAGGAGACAGGGATGGCCATGCGGATCCGTGTGGGCCAGAGCATGAACATGGGCAGTGACTTTGACGTCTTTGCCCACATCACCAACAACACCGCTGAGGAGTACGTCTGCCGCCTCCTGCTCTGTGCCCGCACCGTCAGCTACAATGGGATCTTGGGGCCCGAGTGTGGCACCAAGTACCTGCTCAACCTCAACCTGGAGCCTTTCTCTGGTAAAGCCCTGTGTTCCTGGAGCATTTGTTGATCATGAGCACCCTCCTTTCTCCCCTTCTGCAGAGAAGAGCGTTCCTCTTTGCATCCTCTATGAGAAATACCGTGACTGCCTTACGGAGTCCAACCTCATCAAGGTGCGGGCCCTCCTCGTGGAGCCAGTTATCAACAGCTACCTGCTGGCTGAGAGGGACCTCTACCTGGAGAATCCAGAAATCAAGATCCGGGTAAGGGCAGGCTGGGCAAGGGGCAGGGTCCCGCCCTTGACATCTGCCCCATGCCCTCTTCCAGATCCTTGGGGAGCCCAAGCAGAAACGCAAGCTGGTGGCTGAGGTGTCCCTGCAGAACCCGCTCCCTGTGGCCCTGGAAGGCTGCACCTTCACTGTGGAGGGGGCCGGCCTGACTGAGGAGCAGAAGACGGTGGAGATGTAAGTGCTGGCTGCTCTAGCTTTGGGGCCTGCCCTTTCCTCACCACCCCCTCTCTCCCTGCAGCCCAGACCCCGTGGAGGCAGGGGAGGAAGTTAAGGTGAGAATGGACCTGCTGCCGCTCCACATGGGCCTCCACAAGCTGGTGGTGAACTTCGAGAGCGACAAGCTGAAGGCTGTGAAGGGCTTCCGGAATGTCATCATTGGCCCCGCCTAAGGGACCCCTGCTCCCAGCCTGCTGAGAGCCCCCACCTTGATCCCAATCCTTATCCCAAGCTAGTGAGCAAAATATGCCCCTTCTTGGGCCCCAGACCCCAGGGCAGGGTGGGCAGCCTATGGGGGCTCTCGGAAATGGAATGTGCCCCTGGCCCATCTCAGCCTCCTGAGCCTGTGGGTCCCCACTCACCCCCTTTGCTGTGAGGAATGCTCTGTGCCAGAAACAGTGGGAGCCCTGACCTTGGCTGACTGGGGCTGGGGTGAGAGAGGAAAGACCTACATTCCCTCTCCTGCCCAGATGCCCTTTGGAAAGCCATTGACCACCCACCATATTGTTTGATCTACTTCATAGCTCCTTGGAGCAGGCAAAAAAGGGACAGCATGCCCCTTGGCTGGATCAGGGAATCCAGCTCCCTAGACTGCATCCCGTACCTCTTCCCATGACTGCACCCAGCTCCAGGGGCCCTTGGGACAGCCAGAGCTGGGTGGGGACAGTGATAGGCCCAAGGTCCCCTCCACATCCCAGCAGCCCAAGCTTAATAGCCCTCCCCCTCAACCTCACCATTGTGAAGCACCTACTATGTGCTGGGTGCCTCCCACACTTGCTGGGGCTCACGGGGCCTCCAACCCATTTAATCACCATGGGAAACTGTTGTGGGCGCTGCTTCCAGGATAAGGAGACTGAGGCTTAGAGAGAGGAGGCAGCCCCCTCCACACCAGTGGCCTCGTGGTTATTAGCAAGGCTGGGTAATGTGAAGGCCCAAGAGCAGAGTCTGGGCCTCTGACTCTGAGTCCACTGCTCCATTTATAACCCCAGCCTGACCTGAGACTGTCGGAGAGGCTGTCTGGGGCCTTTATCAAAAAAAGACTCAGCCAAGACAAGGAGGTAGAGAGGGGACTGGGGGACTGGGAGTCAGAGCCCTGGCTGGGTTCAGGTCCCACGTCTGGCCAGGCACTGCCTTCTCCTCTCTGGGCCTTTGTTTCCTTGTTGGTCAGAGGAGTGATTGAACCAGCTCATCTCCAAGGATCCTCTCCACTCCATGTTTGCAATGCTTTTATATGGCCCAGCCTTGTAAATAACCACAAGGTCCACTCCCTGCTCCACGAAGCCTTAAGCCATAGGCCCAGGATATTTCTGAGAGTGAAACCATGACTGTGACCACCTTCTGTCCCCAGCCCTGTCCTGGTTCCTTCCTATGCCCAGGTACCACCCTTCAGACCCCAGTTCTAGGGGAGAAGAGCCCTGGACACCCCTGCTCTACCCATGAGCCTGCCCGCTGCAATGCCTAGACTTCCCAACAGCCTTAGCTGCCAGTGCTGGTCACTAACCAACAAGGTTGGCACCCCAGCTACCCCTTCTTTGCAGGGCTAAGGCCCCCAAACATAGCCCCTGCCCCGGAGGAAGCTTGGGGAACCCATGAGTTGTCAGCTTTGACTTTATCTCCTGCTCTTTCTACATGACTGGGCCTCCCTTGGGCTGGAAGAATTGGGGATTCTCTATTGGAGGTGAGATCACAGCCTCCAGGGCCCCCCAAATCCCAGGGAAGGACTTGGAGAGAATCATGCTGTTGCATTTAGAACTTTCTGCTTTGCACAGGAAAGAGTCACACAATTAATCAACATGTATATTTTCTCTATACATAGAGCTCTATTTCTCTACGGTTTTATAAAAGCCTTGGGTTCCAACCAGGCAGTAGATGTGCTTCTGAACCGCAAGGAGCAAACACTGAAATAAAATAGTTTATTTTTCACACTCAAACTAGGTCTGGTCTGTTCCTTTATGAGTTTGGAGGGAGATGGGTAGGTGAGCTCGCTCACACCTGGACCCCCACTTCCTGCCTAGGAGTCTTTCCTGAGCCTCAGCCCTGTCCCTGCGTTTAAACTTTACTGGCATTCAAGGTCCTACACAGGCTGGCTCCATCTCCGGCCCCTTCCACCAACAGTCTGTTTTTGGGCCACAATTAACTTCCTGTATCCCCAGAACACCCTGCGTAGTTGTCTACCTCTTGGCTTTTGTGTATGTAGTTCCCTGAGCCTGGAGTGCCCCTCCTTTTCTTTCCCTGCTTGGCAAACTCCTACTCATCCTATAATGCTTAACACCAAAGTCACCTCTTCTGTGAAACCTTCCTTGATATCTTTTCGGGTCCCCAGAGTCCTGGAATATGGACCAATTCAAACATTTATCACAGTAAATTTTACTTCCACGTTGGCCTATCTGTCCCCTTCTCCATCCTATCTGAAGCCCTCGAGGCAGGGACCACGTATCTCTTAAATACACTAATAAATGCTGAATTGGTAAATGAATGTTTCCTAACTCAACTCCCACAAGACCTGTGCTGTCCCATAGAAATAATACATGAGCCACAAATGCAAGCCACATATGTAATTTAGAATTTTCTAGTGACCACATTGAAAACAGTAAAAAAGCCATAGGTGGAATTAGCTTTAATAATGTATTTTATTTAATCCAATATATCCAAAACATTATTTCAACATGTAATCAATATAAGAATTAGTAAGGTATTTGACCTTCTTATTTTTGTACTCAATCTTTGAAATGTGGTGTGTGTTTTATACTGACAGCAGGTCTCAATTTGAACTAGCTGCATTTCAAGTGCTCGGTAGCCAGTCTGGCTAGTACTGGATGAAGCAGGTCTAGACTGCGATTCCGTGGATGTGCAGACTTGGTCATTCATCTCATTCCCCACCATCGAAGCACTCATGAGTATCTGTTGAATGAATAGATGATGGGGACAGTCCCCACCCTTGGGAAGTCATGTAGAAAGACATGACATGCACATAAAAAATAAATCAAAATAAAAACATGACATCACGTGTTCTGGGTGCCGAATCCTTCTGTTCCTTGG